CGCAGTTTTGTTTACTAAATAACTTTTTCCTTTTCGCCTGTCTAAAAATGCAATGTCAGTTAATCCCTTCGTTAACCCCTCAGAGTAAAGTTGGGGGACTGGGAGAAAACTCAGTTCCGTTGTATGGCGGTGTCGTGGAATGAGGCTCCCCGGGACTGGTAAACTTTCAGGCAAGGACTCAACCTTGTATATTTCAACTGGCCCGAAACCGCGGGCCTGTGTGTACATAGAATTGCTAGCATTTCCCCTCCATTCCGCAAGCACCTTAACAACAAAAAGTCATATAGCTCGAGCAGAATTTATCCAATTCATTTATTCATCCACAACTATTGACTGCCTACTTCGATTTAGAAACAGTGCTAGTACCAGGGAACAAAACACACATAGTTTCTACCCAATTAAATGATTTTTTTCAGTTCGCCAGTACTGAAGATTGAGGTTTGTTTTTACAAGTCTGACACTTTTCTATCAGTTTGGTTAATCTCATTAAAACTAAGAGGAAAGCCTAAAGAGAGGAAGGTGTCTCCTTTGAACGTTTCACTTTAATGAACTAGTTCACGTACTGGGAGGATGAAGTGGTGAGGATATTTCTGTTTTAAAATTTTCTTCTCTTCCCTCATTGAGATACGAGGGGGAGGGCGTTTTATTCACCTGGGTATGACTAGGTCCCCGCACCTATTACATATTTAATTTATGCGTGCTGAAAGAATGGACTTGGAAATGTAGGTGCGCGTTACATTTATCTCTTTGTTTCTACGCTGCCTGGACGAATTACCGTATTTCCTGTCCCAGGAGCTCCCAAAACCTTTGGGGAAGGAGCGCACTTCGGGAGGCGCGTACAGGTGGGCCTGTTTGTCCCTTTCCACCTGCATAATGGGGGCCCACAAGGCGCTGTCCCCATGCCCCGAGAGGCGTGTCTCGGCACAGCAAAGTCCACCTGCGCTGGTCCGCGGAGCCCCGCCCAGCTAGGTGAGCTAGGGGGCGGGGCGCGGGGGCGCGGTGACGCGTGACGCCGGATCCCGGAAGTGACGCGCTCGTGGGGAAAAGGCAGGGAGGGGGTGGTGTCCCCAGCCGGTTTGGGGGGTGCGTTGCCCGGAGACGGAAAGTTTGGGAGCCCGAGCAGGCTCGGCTGCAGCCTCGGGGAGGGGGTCCAGCGGGTGGCGGCCCTGGGGATGGGGAAGGAGCAGGAGCTGCTGGAGGCGGCCCGCACCGGGCACCTCCCGGCGGTGGAGAAGCTGCTGTCCGGGAAGCGGCTCTCCTCAGGCTTTGGGGGCGGCGGCGGCGGTGGCTCTGGGGGCGGCGGCGGCGGCAGCGGCGGCGGCGGCGGCGGCCTCGGCTCTTCCAGCCACCCCCTCTCCAGTCTGCTCAGGTGGGTACGCGCCAGGGCCGGGCCGCTGCCTGCTATGTCTCTCTCTTTTTTTTTTCCCTGATAGCATGTGGAGAGGGCCAAATGTGAACTGTGTTGACAGCACTGGCTACACACCCCTGCACCATGCTGCTTTGAATGGCCATAAGTAAGTATCAATGTACTACATTCCTGCCTTCACTACCAACTCATGATTGATTTTTGCCTTCTAGGGATGTGGTCGAGGTTCTTCTGAGGAACGATGCGCTGACCAACGTGGCTGACTCAAAAGGCTGCTACCCTCTGCATTTGGCAGCCTGGAAAGGAGATGCCCAGATAGTGCGGTTGCTCATCCATCAAGGGCCTTCACACACCAGAGTCAATGAACAGGTCGGAAGGAAGGGAGGCTTTCCTTCCTCCATCATCACTTTTTCTTTTCCTCTCCTTTTTGTAGAATGCTCTTGAGATCAAAGAACTCAAAAAGTACGGCCCCTTTGACCCTTATATCAATGCCAAGGTGTGTACTTTGCTGCCAGGAATTCTCTGCATTTTCTGATGTGATCTGCTTGTTAACCCTTTAGAACAATGACAACGAGACAGCCCTGCATTGTGCAGCGCAGTATGGCCACACAGAGGTGGTGAAGGTGCTCTTAGAGGAGCTGACGGACCCCACCATGCGCAACAACAAATTCGAGACCCCTTTGGACCTGGCAGCACTGTACGGGCGACTGGAGGTGGTGAAAATGCTCCTTAATGCACACCCCAACCTCCTGAGCTGCAACACTAAGAAGCACACCCCTCTGCACTTGGCAGCAAGGAATGGCCACAAAGCCGTGGTCCAGGTCCTCCTCGATGCTGGCATGGACAGCAACTACCAGGTAGCAGGGCGGGTGGGGGCTCCTCCAATCTCCATCCCGCTCTGCGCTCTCGTTTGCTTTCCAGACGGAGATGGGCAGTGCTTTGCATGAGGCTGCTTTGTTTGGCAAGACCGATGTGGTGCAAATCCTGCTGGCTGCAGGTGAGAGGTCGGCAGCGCTCTTGTCTACACAGACTCCCCTGGTCCACCTGGTGTGCCTTTCTAGGAACTGACGTCAACATAAAAGATAACCATGGACTGACTGCCCTAGACACTGTTCGGGAACTGCCTTCTCAAAAGAGCCAGCAAATAGCAGCATTAATTGAAGGTATCATCCTTTCTCCCTGTCTGGGTGACCAGTTTTATTTTTATTTTTTGATCTTTCCATGTAGATCACATGACTGGAAAAAGAAGTACAAAAGAAGTAGATAAAACCCCCCCACCCCAGCCACCTCTCATCTCCAGTATGGACTCCATATCACAGAAGTCTCAGGGTAAGGTAACTCTCCCCTATGAGTAAAGGGGTAGTGACTCTCTTGCCCTCCATCCTCCTCTCAGGTGACGTGGAGAAAGCAGTGACTGAACTGATTATAGATTTTGATGCAAATGCTGAAGAAGAGGGTCCCTACGAAGCTCTGTATAATGCCATCTCCTGCCATTCGTTGGACAGCATGGCCAGCGGGCGATCATCTGACCAAGACTCCACGAACAAGGAGGCTGAGGCAGCAGGAGTGAAACCTGCTGGAGTGAGGCCTGTATGTGACCCGGGGCTTACACCTCCTGGGGGTCGCAAAATATTTATTTTTTTCTCTTCTGCAGAGGGAACGTCCACCACCTCCAGCAAAGCCACCGCCCGATGAAGAGGAAGAAGACCACATAGATAAGAAGTATTTTCCCTTGACAGCTTCTGAGGTAGAGGGTTGTGGGTTTATTCCCCATTGCTGCACAAGATACACTGGATGTTTCTCTCCCTTAGGTTCTGTCCATGAGACCTAGGATTCATGGGAGTGCAGCCCGGGAAGAAGACGAACACCCTTATGAACTGTTGTTAACAGCAGAGACAAAGAAAGTGGTGTTGGTGGATGGAAAAACAAAAGGTACGTTCCCCACAACTCCTGGCAGAACCAACTTTTATTTCTCTGTCTCTCCGTCCACTCCAAGACCACAGGCGGAGCAGCAGCAGCCGGAGCCAGGACTCTGCGGAGGGGCAGGACGGGCAGGTCCCAGAGCAGTTCTCAGGCCTCCTCCACGGCTCCTCCCCGGTGTGCGAGGTGGGGCAGGACCCTTTCCAGCTGCTCTGTACCGCTGGCCAGAGCCATCCAGACGGGTCCCCCCAGCAGGGCGCCTGCCACAAGGCCAGCATGCAGCTGGAGGAGACGGGTGTGCATGCTCCTGGAGCCTCCCAGCCCAGTGCCCTGGACCAGAGCAAGAGAGTGGGCTACCTCACAGGCCTGCCCACCACCAACAGCCGCTCGCACCCTGAAACTTTGACTCACACAGCATCTCCGCACCCTGGTGGTGCTGAGGAAGGAGACCGGAGTGGGGCCAGGAGCCGAGCGCCTCCCACTAGCAAACCCAAAGCTGAACTCAAACTCAGCCGCAGCTTGTCCAAGTCTGACTCTGATCTCCTGACCTGCTCACCCACAGAGGACGCTACCATGGGGAGTCGGAGTGAGTCCTTATCCAACTGCAGCATTGGGAAGAAAAGGCTAGAGAAGTCACCCTCCTTCGCCTCGGAGTGGGATGAGGTAAGGCCGACATGACGTCACAGGGAGCTGGGGCCTCTCCTCTTTGTTCTTTCTTCCATTTCAGATTGAGAAAATCATGAGTTCTATTGGAGAAGGGATTGACTTTTCTCAGGAACGGCAGAAGATCTCAGGTACCGTACTAAGTGGCCATTTTCCCCACAGATTTCAAGCGTCTGCCGATTCCTCTCTCATCAGGTTTACGGACGCTGGAGCAGAGTGTCGGGGAGTGGCTGGAGTCGATTGGGCTGCAGCAGTATGAGAGCAAGTTGCTTCTGAATGGCTTTGACGATGTCCACTTCCTGGTAAGTGGCTGCAGGCCTCCTCAATGGCAGGGAGGGGCCCTGACATCCACCTTTCTGCTCTCAGGGGTCTAATGTGATGGAAGAGCAGGACCTGCGGGACATCGGCATCAGCGACCCACAGCACCGGCGGAAGCTGCTCCAGGCGGCACGCTCCCTACCCAAGGTGACCATCGCCGGCCCTGTAGCCTCAGCCCGATGTCAGTTTCACCTCCCTCCTTGCCCTGTAGGTGAAGGCTCTGGGTTATGACGGGAACAGCCCCCCTAGCGTGCCCTCCTGGCTGGACTCCCTGGGGCTGCAGGACTACGTCCATTCCTTCTTGTCAAGTGGTTACAGCTCCATTGACACCGTGAAGAACCTCTGGGAGCTAGAGCTCGTCAATGTGAGTAGTCCCTGCGTGGCCCGGCCTGGACTGACCTGTCACCTCGCTGCTCCTCATCACCCAGGTCCTGAAGGTCCAGCTGCTCGGCCATCGCAAGCGCATCATCGCCTCCCTCGCAGACAGACCGTACGAGGAGCCGCCCCAGAAGCCCCCCAGATTCTCCCAGCTGAGGGTGAGTCGGGGAGGGACAGAAAGGAATGTATGTGCAAGTTCCACCTGGATTTTTCCCTCCACAGTGCCAAGATTTGCTCTCCCAGACGTCATCCCCACTGAGTCAGAATGATTCCTGCACTGGGCGGTCGGCAGATCTGCTGCTGCCTCCAGGGGACACAGGCAGGAGGCGCCATGACAGTCTCCATGACCCTGCGGCACCCTCCCGAGCGGAGCGCTTCAGGATCCAGGTGGGGCAGGGGGAGTGGAGGTGCAGCCAGGCGGAGCAGGTGTCCAATTGCGTGTGTTTCGCAGGAGGAGCACCGTGAGGCCAAGCTGACCCTGCGGCCCCCGAGCCTGGCAGCCCCCTACGCCCCAGTGCAGAGTTGGCAACACCAGCCAGAGAAACTCATCTTCGAGTCCTGTGGTTATGAAGCCAATGTGAGTTGCTCCCACCCTCCCAGCAGGGCCGGTTCCTAAGCCTGGCCACTGCTCGCCCCCACAGTATCTGGGCTCCATGCTGATCAAAGATCTGCGAGGGACAGAATCCACGCAAGACGCCTGTGCCAAGATGCGGGTAGGGTGCCTGTGTGGGCTGGAGGGCGCTGTGCACTGACAGGGCCACCCCTTGTTTCCTGTAGAAATCTACGGAGCACATGAAGAAGATCCCCACCATCATCCTGTCCATCACATACAAAGGTGTCAAGTTCATCGATGCCTCCAACAAGGTGTGCTGCTTACAGGGACTCTTGGTGGGAGTGCCTGAGAATTCCAGAACACGGCTTTCCCCAGCAGAACGTCATTGCAGAGCACGAGATCCGGAACATTTCCTGTGCGGCCCAGGACCCGGAGGACCTCTGTACCTTTGCCTACATCACCAAGGACCTGCAGACCAGCCACCACTATTGCCATGTGTTCAGCACCGTGGATGTGGTGGGTGGGGTCCTGGGGCCGGGTGGGGCAGGAGGTGCTTAAGTGGTGATCTGCTTCCTCCCAGAACCTGACCTACGAGATCATCCTGACGCTGGGGCAGGCCTTCGAAGTGGCCTATCAGTTGGCCCTGCAGGCCCAGAAGTCCAGGGCGACGGGCGCCTCTGCAGCTGAGATGATTGAAACAAAATCTTCCAAACCGGTGCCTAAGCCTCGGGTCGGCGTGAGGAAATCCGCAGTACGTGGGCCCCACTGGCCAAGATCCCCCTCCTCTGACTCTTGACTGCTTCCTTGTTTGGCAGCTGGAACCACCTGATATGGACCAAGATGCCCAATCCCATGCCAGTGTCTCCTGGGTTGTGGACCCCAAACCAGACTCTAAGCGGAGCCTCAGCACCAAGTATGAGACCACTATCTTCTAAAACAACCCACCTTTCCTCCCCCCATTGTTTGCTTCTGCCAAGCTGAGCCACTGAGGAACCACACTGTGCTGCGGAAACATAGACGTGGGGGCATAGGCTCCCACTGCCACCACCGCCATCGCCTCACCTGCAGCTCTGAAGACCCAGGCCTCACCTCCGCCTGCAGGACCTCCTCTTGGCCACTTGGCCTGGGCCTGCCACCACCACGTCCTGCAGAACGAGCCCTGCCTTGGCTGTGGAGAAGCACTCCAGGCCGCTAGCAGATGGGACTGGCATTCCAGAGGGTCAAGAAGTGACTTGTTCAGAACACATTGTTTTTAACAGAAAAAAAATCTTTTTATAAAATGAACTTTTAACACTTGGCTCAAACCTCTAGGTCATACTGCCAATCTTTAGACAAATGGCCATGGGGCAGAGGACAGGGGAGCTGAGGTTGGTTCAGAGGCCAGCCTGCATAGCCTCTGTCCTCAGGACGGAACTTGGGTGCAGCTCAGTGGGTCGGAAGAGAAGGCGGTGGCCTGTGGGTGAGGGGAACGGAGCAGGCTCAGGCAGAATTGAGTACGGTGCGTCTGCTTTTCAAACCCAACCATATCAGCTGCTGCTCTTTATGAACTGCCCAACTTCCTGTCCCTTTCAGGGGCTAGACACAGGCTTCTCGTAAGAACACAGCCTTAGAGGCACCTGAGCAACTCAAAGGTTTCCGGTCCATTTCTGGGGTTCCCGATGGGAAGGTTCAGTGGCCAAATGAAGATAAGTGTGCAGTTTCTAGTGCTGGGAAGTCTTAGCCAGCACCAGAGCGCCAGGCCTCTCCCTGGCCTCTTACCTGTCAGTGATCGGAGCACTGCCCTGGGCTGGCCGGCGCCGTACTGCCTGCGTTGTGTCAGAGAATAGGAAAAGCAGCTTTGTTTGGGGCATTAATGCTTGGAGTGGGGTCAGCTAAGGTTGCTACTTGCCAATTTGTGATTTGTCTAATCAGCCTGTGTGATTGGGGCTCATTTTGATTCTCTGAATTATCGGTTTGACGGTTACACTTGGCTGCTGGGCCCATCCCTGGCCCCCGGTGTGGAAAAGGCTAAATAAGGTGACAGTGCATCGATGCTCCCCCGCGTGGCCTTTGGGGCAGGCTGGCATCCCGGTGCGCCTCTGCTTCTTAAGCTTTCCTGCTGCTCGCTTTGTTTTTAAAAGTAACTTGGGTTGCATTCTTCCCTCTGGACTAGAGTAGAAATGCAGGGGAAACTGCTGTGGATTTGAGAGGCAAAGTTGGCTCAGCTGTGTGCCCAGTTCCTCCTGTGGGCACTTTAGCAGGCTCCGAGCTTTCCTGGCATAGGTCAATCAGGTCCCAGGATGAATAATCCAGGCTTCAGCAACACTCCTCTTTCCCAGCCAGCAAAGGCTGTGAATTTGAATTCTTTGTTGGTATGTATGTGCAGGGAGTACTGTTAGGCACATTCTTAACCCATGTGGTTGGCCAGAAATCAGAAGTGGGGCTGTGTCTCTGACTGGCTAGAGGCCAGGCCTTGTGGGTTTCTATCTGCTAAGCACCCAGCAGGTTGGGGCCTGGGACTCAGCTCTCTCTGCGGTAGAGGCAGGCCCTCCTCCACTTCTTGGTACTAAACGAAGATCTCGACACCTTGCAGTTTTACTTCATTTCCTGCCCCTTTCAGGGCCTGTGAGGATGCCCATGAGCTACCGCTGTACAGTTCTCGGCCCCGGCTTTCTTCCAAGAGTTGACCAGGAACCCTAAAGCATCCAGAGTAGACTGCGCTGCCACTGCGCACATGCTGGTGCCCGTCTTCCTCCTAAGGGGCCAGGCCACATCCAAGTGGGCCTCTGTCGGGGGCGGGGCGGTAGGTCCGAAAGAAACCGCAGACACTACGATGCACTCCTCAAGCTGTCTTTTGTGCTTAGATCATCCATAGGTGTTTCTTCTGCTTGAAGCTGCTATATCATCTTTATTTATTCAGGGTATTTTCATATTGGAAGCCTTGGCTAGTCTGCTCTAGCTCTGGGTTCTGTTTAGAGATTGGTTTATTTCTGAATATTCAAGAAAGGAAAATGACTGGGCCTTTCTTTCTTTTCTTCTCCTCTGGGATGGGTAGTCTCCCTTTCCTAGAAAGGTTATTATAACTTTAAGGACAGGCTTCAAGTGGGAAGGCCCCTACTTTTGCACTTCTCCAAGTGCAGGTCACACCAGGGGCAGACCCTGTCGCTGCGTTTCTGAACTGTGAAGGAGCCCATTCGGGTGGGAGACTTCAGATGGGCTCAGTACCTGTCCCAGCCACAGGCTTCTTGTCCACCTCTTCTCCCCTGCCCACCAGCTGCTCAGCGCATAAGACCTTCCCGACAGGCTCTGCGTGTGCAGCTCTCTGCGTCCCTCCTGGGCCCTCCAGCGTCAGACACTAATGGGAGTTCCCGAGATGCTCGGGTTTGAGCAGGGAGCAGGCAGAGCTGCAGTCAGAGACATTAGAAAACCAGTCTGAATTGGGTCTGTCTTTGAGATGCCCAGGCCAGCAGAAAGCAGCTCAGAAGTATTGTTGCTCATGGTGTGGCAATGGACTGAACTGTAATGAAAATGTTATTTAATCTTTGTCTCTGTATTTTGATACTTGAATGACTTTCCCTTTTGTTTTACTGTATATAAAATTGTTAATCTGTCTGATTTTGTCTGAATTATAAACACTTTGAGGTACCAAACATAACCAATCTGTGCAACAACATAGACTGACCTCAGTACCCAAGAGAGTGTAAATATTTCTGGGCTTCCAGCTTTGGTTTTGTTATTTTCATAACTGTACACAACTTAGAACAGACTGAATTAATAAATGAGAAGCGACATGAACGCAGCCTTAATTCTTCTGAGTCTTTGAATTGGAAA